GTGTGGGAGTGGTTAAATGAATTATAAATAAATGTAAAGGGAAGCTACATGCAACCATGAGGCATATTTAGTAATATGGAAACTAACCATGCTGCAGTATTAGTTGGATTATATTTCATACATAATATATATCACACTATTCTGATATTTTTAATTGAGCATATTTCTAGGAGGGGGAGAAAATCATTGTGTTAAATTCTTCATTTTAGGTTAATGAAAAATATATTATTTAATTATTGTTTTTGATAGTGAGGAAATAACACCCAAATTATTTTTTCTTAAGTTGTACTATGTCACATTCTCTTTTTTCCTTATTCTGTGTTTTCTGTATTTTCTATAATGATCAAAAACCAAGAACGATGCAGACTCAGAATTAAACTGTAACACATTCTAGTTTTGTTATCAAAACTTGAAAATCAAAAATATTTCCATAATCTGTGAAAAATGAGTTTATAGGTACATTTTAGACTGAAGATTTCTTGCTGTATCTTTTTTTTTTTTTTGGCAGAGTCTTGCTCTGTTGCCTAGGCTGGAGTGCAGTGGCACAATCTTGGCTCTCTGCAACCTTCACCTCCTGGGTTCAAGCGATTCTCCTGCCTCAGCTTCTCGGGTAGCTGGGGTTATAGGCTTGTGCCACAATGCCCTGCTAATTTTTGTAGTTTTAGTAGACATGGGGTTTCACCGTGTTGGCCAGGCTGGTCTCAAACTCCTGACCTAAGGTGATCCGCCTGCCTTGGCCGAATGCTGGGATTACAGGCCCGAGCCACCGCACCCGGCCTTGCTGTATCTTTAGAGCTGGAACTCAAACTTGAGACTCCCAGTGCTATCCATTGTTATTCTGCCTGGAAGTATCTTTTTTCACCTGTGATCTGGGACAAGCAAGAGCATTTGTCCCAAGAAGAGCAAACAGGACTTCTGTTTGCTACTCCAGGAACATTATTTTGTTTCTTAGATAGTCCAGCTTTTTAAGCTTTGCCCTTTTCACATATATTGTTAGAGGTTTTTTTTTTTTTTTTTTTTTTTGAAAGAAAGTCTTTTGCCCTGTAACTGACTTTGACCAATTTTCCTTCTCTATATTTGTTAAATTAACTTTGGCGTTTTTCATCTTGGCTTACTAATTTCTGACTACCTCTTCCATCCTATCTATTCGTTGCAGTGTGGAAGATAAACGTGAGCTTACCCGTGACTCCTGGGCCTTGGCATCTGTCTTTTGCAGACTGCCTGGATTGCTATCCAATGTATTAGTCTGTCAAGGTTTAAATTTGGTGTAGGTGGGAGGGATGTAGGGACGGACACACAAGCTTTTAGAAAAGCCAGGCTCTCTAAGGAATTCAAGTGAAGCAGAGACTTCTTTTCATATTAAAGCAATGTAAAATGACAGAAAGAATTATAGGTATAAAATTGTGTATTACAAATGGGAAATTTAATTGGACCAGAGTACATAGCAGGTGATATTGAACCCCCTACCCTGAAAGAGCCTTTGTTTTTCAAGTATGGGATAGAACTGGAACACAGGGGCCTTTGTACATGGACACTGTATAGGCATCATTTGTTTTACTAAACACTCCTTTCTAAAGACGGCAAAAGCATATTGGCAGCAAGGTAGACTTGTCAGAACAATATACATGACTTTTAGACCCAAGCAGGTGGACTGCTTGACATGATTCCTCCGGGTGCAACGAATTTTTGTGTGTGGGCAGAAAGGAATGAGTCTTAATACTTCTCAGCAATATACTGTGGTTTATTTTCCTCTCACAAAGAAAAAGAATCATTTCAAAGAAATAACAATTATAAAGTACAGCAGCTTGTAAACGTTCTCCATTCTTTTTAATTCCCAGGAATGTGTGATGGGGCAGGAGATTTGGTCCCTGTGGAGTGTCTGTATAGCCAAAGGTTCTTCACAGATTTTGGTTCTGCCTCCTTTGCAAAAGTAGAAGAATGCCTTTCCTATGTTGTTAAAAAGATATTTAAAAATTAATATTTTGCACAGTGCTTTTCATTATGGGGCCATTTTTGTCTTAACATGGAGGCAAAAAACCTGTGACTTCCTCCCTGAAGTTCCTTCTACCCTTACATGGCTGAATCTGGGAGAGGTTCGTGCATTTTTCCCATCCTTATGGAAGTACACAAGTAATTACATGAACGTGCTACCTGTGCATACTTTTATTGGCTTTTGAAACATTTTATAGCTTTTCTATGTGTCACATGCCATGATATGTATATTACATTGATTATTTAATATTTACTACATATCCACGAGGTTTACTCTTAAGATATTTTGGCTCAGAGAGATAATTTTGTCAAGGTCTCATAGTGACTAAGTTGCAGGACAGACCCAAGCAGTCTGGTTTCATAGCACAGCTTCCTAACCACCGCACTGTTTTGCGTTTTGTCTGTTTAAAGGAGTATGCATAGAGAAGAATATTGGAGTACCTTGCTTAAAAATGACCAAAGGACAGATAACCCTAAATATAAAAGAGCAAAGGAGTTGAATAGACCTTTCTCCAAAGAAGATATACAAATGGCCGACAAGCACGTGAAAAGATGCTCCTCATCATCAGTTATTAAGGAAATGCAAATCAAAACCACAATGAGGCTGGGCGTGGTGGCTCACGCCTGTAATCCCAGCACTTTGGGAGGCCAAGGTGGGAAGATCACCTGAGGTCAGGAGTTTGAGACCAGCCTGGCCAACGTGGAGAAACCCTGTCTCTCCTAAAAATACAAAAATTAGCCAGGCCTGGTGGGGTGTGCCTATAATCCCAGCTACTCGGGAGGTCGAGGCAGGAGAATCGCTTGAACCCGGGAGGCAGAGGTTGCCGTGAGCTGAGATCATGCCACTGCACTCCAGCCTGGGCCACAGAGCGAGACTCCGTCTTCAAAAAAAAAAAAAAAGAAAAAAAAACCGTAATGAGGTGCCACTTCACATTTACTATTAAATGTAATAGAATGAAATGTAGTAGGATGGCCGTGATCAGTAAAATGGAAAATAGTAAGGATGTGAAGAAACTGGAACCCTGTACATTGCTGATAGGAATGTACAGTGTGGTAGCCACTGTGGAATCCACTTCCTTAAAAAGTTGATGTATGACCCAGGAATTCCACTGCCATATACACACACAAAAGAATGGAAAACTGATACTTAATTTCACATACATATATTATAAATAGTATTAGTATTTACAATAGTGAAAAGGTAGCAACAGCCAAAATGCTCGTTGTTAGTTGAATGAATACACCAATTGTGATCTATCCATACAATCGAGTATCATTCAGCCATCAAATGAATGAAGTACCCATACATGCTCCAGCACGGGTGAACCCGGAATACATTATGCTTAATGAAGGGAGCCAGACACAAGACGCCACATGCTCTGTGATTCCGTTTGTATGAAATGTTCAAAGTAGATGAATCCATAGAGACGGAGTGCAGATTGATGGTCGCTAGGGCTTGTGGGAAGGGGCACCCGAGAGCAGCTGCCTTCAGTGGGTATCGAGTTTTCCTCTGTAGTGATACAAATGTTTTGGAGCTGGATAGGTTGGTGGTCGTTTATCATTGTGAATGCACTCAATGTTACTGAATTGTTCTTAAAATAGTTAATTTTATGTTTCACCTCAAGAAAAAACAATAATGACTAAGTTATCCCGCGGCCCCTAGCTCTCAGGTATTACAGTCAGTTGCAGCTTTTATGGAGCACATATTTGCATGTTATTGGGCCAATAGCAAGTTAAACAAACACTGTGATAGGCAAACATTATCTTGAGCACTTTACATGTGTGGACAAGCACAATGACTGACGTGGTTCCCAGACTCCAGCCGAGACTCCAGGAACCAACAGCCTTTAAGAATTAACAGGGGAACAGACAAAATATGAAGGCTGTATGTTGATTTAGCAGACACTCAGCAAATAAAGGGCTTACATTTTGGTGACGCCAACAGCTAAAATGCTTTTTCACACAGTGAGTAGGGTGTTACCAGACTTACATGTGTGCTCAGGCAGCATGATCTTATCCTCCTCCTAATCAGGGTAGGTTTCAGTCATGCATGCTGGAGCAAATGATTCCGGTGAGAGAATCTGAAAGAACCCTATACAAACATGTACCTTTTTTTCTTTAGGACTGTGAAGGGAACGTGGCAGTGTGTGGCCTGGTGCAGCCTGTGCCCAGAGGGTTTTTCACGTTCAGTATAGACCTTTGATGTTCTCAGGTTATTTTCCAAGTTGCCCAGAAGCATGACACATACACTGCACTAAATCCTTGAGGAGTTGCAAGAAAACAGATAGTGCTTTTCTTCTTCTTTTTTTTTTAAAAAAGGGAGGGGAACCTAGTCCACAGTGCAGCAAAGCAGTTTGTCTGGTGTAGGTAATGGGGGTGTGGGTCACCGAGGATGACCCTTGTTGACCTACATTCCTGATCTCTCCCATTCAGATGTGCACATGTAGATCCATTTACTTCTAGACAGCCCTCTTAGGTTACTGAAATTATTGATTCAGCATTGTCTGCATTGCCAGGGCCTCCTCTCACCCTAATGTAGAGTGGGAAGTGGACATTTTTACTTAAAAATGTGTGAATTTTTCTTACCCAAATATTACTTTATTGTCTCATTGTAAAAATTTCATATATCTATATAACAGATATATATATCTGTAAGTAACTTTAATAATCAGACAAGCCACCTTCTCCACTCCCCGACCTTTATTCACTTTTACCATTTGCATCTAAGCTCACCTTAAAAACCTGTGACTGGTACATGGTGGCCTCTTCAGCTGCACACAATCTTGCCTGGGAGTTTTCCTGGCCTGAGGCTATAAGGTGGAAGATTGTTTCGACGACTTTTAACCCTTCACCTCTCCTCACCCCTGAAAGCATCAGCAAACCTCCCTCTTTCTGTCCCGAAATCCCCAAAGGCAAGGATGTCTTTTCCTGTTTTCTAGAGCTCACTCTTTTATTATTTGATGGACCTCACTCTACTAGTTATCTAGTCTCAATTATTTTCACCTTTTTTAGCCTTTAAATGTGCCTGTCTTCCTCTTAGGAAGGAAGAAAGCGAGGGAGGGGAAAAAAAGAAGTAATGCCTTTGCTCCACCTCTTCCTCTACTTATCTTTGAATCATCTCTCCTTTCACAATTACAACTGAAATTATTTACATTTTTAGTCTTCACTTTCTTACTTCTTGTCACCTCCGCTGTAGTCTGGCGTTCAGGTCCTTAACTCAATTGAAACTGCTGTAGTTGCGATGAGCAGCAATCTCCATGTTGCTCAATCCTCCGGATACTCTAACTTCATGTGTCCTGTGGACCGCTCCCTTTCGGGAACGCTTTTCCCTGGGCTTCGGTGACACCATACTCTCCTAGTTTTCTTCCTGCACTACTGTCTTCCCAGTCGGTGGGGTTCTTTCGCCACCTTGTTTGTTCTCTGCACACTGTCTGTGGGTTACCTTACTGATTCCTGTAGCTTCATTCACCGTCTCTGTGTGGCTGACTCCCAAAGTTAGCTTGTGTTTTAGTTACCTTTGTATACTTCCAGCAGCCAACATGGGACCTGTTGCACAACAGTAGCCTATGTTAAGTAAATGAACGGACTGATAAATAGATGTTTTCCATGATTGATACTCTTCCCAAAATCTTTCATTATTACCATTTGTCACCCATCACAAGAACATAAACTCCATGAGAGCAGAGACGTTATCAGTCTTGTTCAGGACTGTGTGCCTGGCACGTGGCACACGTATCCAGTATGAGCAAAAAACAAGTGGCTCACCCAAAATGATCCTGGCACCAGGAAGTTTCTCTTTGGGCCTGGCTTCCTTGGTTACTCACATGCCCCCGTCCATGTGTTGTAGGAAGAGGAAAGATGTAAGCATTAAGGATTTGGCTCACTGGGGCTGGTCCTGGTGGTTTGGAAATAGCAGATCTCTAAGGCATTCCATCACCTCATGAGAGAAGTCTTATTTATTTATTTATTTATCTATTTATTTATTTATTTCTTGAGACGGAGTCTCGCTCTGTCGCCCAGGCTGGAGTGCAGTGGCATGATCGCAGCTCACTGCAACCTCCGCCTCCCGGGTTCAAGTGATTCTCCTGCCTCAGCCTCCTGAGTAGCTGGGACAGGCACCCGCCACCACGCCCAGCTAATTTTTTTGTATTTTTAGTAGAGACAGGGTTTCACCATATTGGCCAGTCTGGTCTGGAACTCCTGACCTCAGGCAATCTGCCTGCCTTGGCCTCCCAAGAAGCCTTATTTTTATATAGCTCGTTTTCTCTCACCTGGGATCCCAGGTCAACCCCTTTTCAAGTTGGGAGAAACCAGCTAAACATTTTGTGTTTTAATTTAAATTTTGTGGTCTGAGTTGACTCTTGCTAGGGTGGGGGTAGAGGAGGAAACCCAGCAGAGAACTTGAACTAAGTCAAAATGGCACCTTCCCTCCTGAATATTCCTTTTATTAAGATGTCTGCAGATCTCCGAGCATTAGGTCTTCCATTCTTGGAGATTCTGACTTTCCTCTGTCATTATTTCTCTGCGGAAGGTTCTAACATTTGGCCAGTTGTGATTTCTCTGAGCCCTTTGCAACACTGCAGGGAGCACACTCAGTTGTATGCAGTGGGGCTGATAGCATCCAGGTCTCAGAAGCACTTTCCTTCCATATCATTGCCGATTTCCTGTTTCTTTTTTAATTGCACTTGTTCCTTTTATAAAGTGACAGTAGCTAAATTTATTTCTCAAGATGCTTACATGCTCTTTTAAAGAGTATCTAAATTAATAAACATTGAGTACAGAAACCTAATCTGAATTTGTGTTTTTATTGAGAGCACTCTCATTAAACACAGGCTGGAAAAAAAAAGAATCAACCAGACCCTGATGCCTCTTGCAAAATCTGATCTGTTCCAAGTCTAGCAGGTAGAGTCCTGATTGCCTTTATTTGCAAGTTCAGAAGAATGCAGGTAGGTGAAGATTAGAATGGCCTCGTAGTGAATATGTATAAGCCTATAAAATTAAAGTAGAACTTGGTTAAAGAGCAATACAATCTCTTGCTATTTCATGAATGCTTAGCAGTGTTATAAAGACGTGAACATATTGCTGTGTTTCAGTGAGCTACAGCCTTACCCTTTGATATGCTTAATTATTTTCAAGGTCATTTCTTTTTATAAAATCAAGGCAAGCTGGAAAATGTCAAACAGCCTACAAGTATAGAATAAACTATTTTCATTGTCATTTTATAGTCATATATAGTTGTGGTTTTGAGTTTCCCAGTTACAACCAGTCACTGAGTGTAAGAGTCACAATAAATTCTCTTAGGAACATGGTATCCTTTATCTCTTCAACCATTAATGTTCCAAGGATATTTTCAAATGAAAGAATGATAAAAATTAGTTGATGCGTTCTGGGAATATGCACATTTAAAATTTCAAGTTAACAATACAGATGAAGGTGGTTAAATGTGCAAGAGCTAGCTACAATAAGAGAAATGTAGTTGAGGCTACTGCTGAAGGGATTATGTACTTAGCCTCTAAGCCACTTAGGATATATATTAAGTTGGTTGTGCTCTACCATTTTGGCTGAAGATAATTTTCCCTTACATAAAGCAAATATTTAGTAACAAGTGAGGTAAGTCTGAGTTGTTCATTATGCAGGTTATATGGTACGGTTGAAATCCTGACCATACCACTAGTCTCTGTACCTCTGAGTAACCCTCACATTGTATTGTACTTAAAGGTTTGAGGTGATTCTTAAGTAGGCATTGTAACTGAGAAATATAAGTTTCAGATTTTTGCTGCCACCAGCTGTTAGGAAGTGCTGGTTATTTTGTAATGATGCCTGAAAACCATGGACTCCTCAGCATTGTGAAATTTGGATTTAGGGGTAACACAAACAAAAATTCCAGATTCTTGAGGAGATAAGAATTTTAAATGATTCAAGAACATGCACACCAATTCTATTAGTTTAAAAATAATTAATATGCCTTACGTGGCAGTAGAGTTCAGATCAGTTGGCTGCAATCTTCAGAAATATTTATTTATATGGTGTCAACTTAGGTTGTCTCTGAGACACATTCCAATTGATACTTCTGCCTGCCTCTGACAGACTTCTTTTCCCAGAAACACCCTCCACATATGCTTATTCCTGTTAGCTTAACCTAGTTCTAGAATGTTCTTTTAGGGTAATTGAGGTAAGACTCTCTTTTCACTTAGCCAACTTGGAGTTGTTGGCATTTCAATTAGTGGTCATTGCGGGATAGCATTACTTCACTCATTCTCACTTTAGATACATTGCTCCCACCGACTTATGTTGTATAGTAGTCCTTCTCTGATAGATTCACCAAGAAACTACTGTTGCTTAGCCGGCCAGGTACACGTCCACACGCTTTGACCTCACTTACTGAACCCACAGCTCTGCCACGCTGTCCTCTTCTGTTCCTGAAACTCTCCAAGCTTGCACCCAGGCTGTTATCTTTGTAATATTTTTTTTACCCTCTTGCAACCAACACACATGCACTATTGCCTGGCAAACTCCTACTTCTAGGAGTTTTTGGCTTGAAGCCTGCTATTGGCTTAACTAGAGAAGAGTCATATGAAGGTCTGGAGAGAGGCCAGATAAGTCAGAGCTGTGCATTCAAAGAAAAATCAGGACTTGGGAAGACATGTTCCTGCCTGTCATTTGAAATATACTGTCATTGGCCAGACCTGTATTTGATTCTCTTTTTACATTTTAGAAGAACAATACTTTTAAGCCATACATTTGATAAGAATGATCAAACCACCACTTTGTTGCAGGTTTACTGCTAGGCTCTGTGGGTACATCTATTCGCGGAGAAAGAAAAGTAAATTAATAATTACAATAGAGCATGATATACCAAGGTGGAGGCATAGACGGGGGCTGGGGAACATGAAGGAGACCATCGAAATCAAAGGTGGAGGCCAGAGAAGGCTTCCTGGAGAAACGAGGCCTGAATTGCTTTCTGAAGAACTGGTAAAAGATAATCTGATGAAAACGGGTTCAGCCTGGAAGAGAGGATGCCTGAAATGGAGGGAACAGCCTGTGTAAAGATGGAAACAATCTAACAGCTTAGCACACAGAGAAAACTGTAAGTCACTCAGTCCTCAGTGAGTTTGAAGTGCACGCTGAAAGCTGTAGGGCCCCGGAGAAGAAGCCTCTTGGGAAAATAGGCCTTTACAACCACAGCAAAGACAGTCTGTCATGCTTGGCGGCATGCAGGTGAGCTGTGCCAGGTGTGCCAGGCAGGCTGCATGTTCATTTGTAGAGGACTCTGCAAATGAGGCGCAGGGTGGAGCGGGGTGGTGCTGCCAGTGAACAAAGAGAATGAGGCTTACCTAGAGCAATCGCTGGAACACCTGTCTTGTCTGATGGCATCGTCTCGCTTGTCTGATGGCGTTGTCTCACAGTCCCAGCCTGCATGTTGGTAATGTTCAGGGCGAGAGGAGTAAGCAAACAGCCCCAGCTTCTGTCTGCTGCTGCTCTGGAGAATATCAGAGTTGCTCTGCCAGGTCCCACAGGTTCTTTTACATTCACCATCTCTATTTAATCTTCCCAGATTTGAAAATAATGGTTTATCCTGGATGTGATCTGAAAGTATTTCCCCAATGCTTACCCACAGGAGTCACCCACAGAATCCTCACTCACTGCTGTCCCCCATGTGAGAGCTTGCTATAGCTCTGTGTCAGGAATTTGGGAACAGTGTTGCTGGTAATGTGGAAATCATGAGAGACGTCATGTGGGGTTAGACAGCAGCCACCTTCATAGCTCCCTGCCTTTCTCACTTCTCCTAGACCTCTTGATTCTCTGATTCCTCGGGAAACTCAATTACCTTTCCTTGATTATGCAGAGCAATTTAACTCTCAAACATCCTTCGGCTCTGGGCCCACCTTTGCACATTCAGAAGCTCATTAATGTTTCAGCACCGAGGAACTGGCAGGAGCTTTGACATTTCAGTGTTGTCTTTTCTCCCTCCCCAGGTATCTCAGAGTGAGAAGGAGCAGTATAGAGATCTGCTTTCCCACTAATATGAATTTTCACCCCAAACCTCAGCATCAGATGAAGATAGTCATTTTCAGTTTTAATATTTTTTTCTTCTATGCATATTAGGTAGGCAAAGAAAGACATAGAGTTCTCTCTATCTAGAACTTTGAAATAAATGAAAATATTAGAACAAATAAACACTTCCTATAAATGTGAGTGAATAGGACAGTAGGTAATAACCGGAATGGATTTGGAAGAATGGATTCTGTCAGCTCATACTCAGAGGCATATTGTTAAAGCAGGGATATGAAGACAGCAGCAGAGTACAGGGGTTACAGGCATGAATTTAGGAGTCAGATCAAGCTGGGTTATAATTGTGTCTCCTCTCATTCCTAATCTGTGAATTTAGCTGAGTCAACTTAACCTACTGAGTTTACTTCATTATTTGTAAAATAAAGGTAATATCACCAGGTAAAGTGGTGCACTCCTGTAATCCCAGCTCCTCAGGAGGCTGAGGCAGGAAGATCTCTTGGGCCTAGTAGTTGAAGACCAGCCTGGGCAGCATAGCAAGACCACATCTGGGAGGTGGTGTGGAGAAAAAAAAAAGTACTCCCCCCACTCCAGGACCTGGCGAGCCCTCAGTACCGGTGGCTCCCATTTCACTCACAGTCTTCCTGGGCTGTGCTTCCGTCGTGTTCCCTGCACTCCTACACCCTGGTCTTCTGTTTTACAAGCTGGACCTATTATCCCACAAGGGACTTCGCACTTGCCATGGCCCTGCCTAGGATGCTTCAGCAGACATGGCTTATCACAGGCCAGTGCCCATTCTTGCTTTCTTCCTGCTAACAGAGTTTCAATTTTTTTTTTTTTCGGGGCTACAAAAGGCCCATTCATGCCAGTTAAAAGCAAGAAACTTCCTTAGCTTTACTGTATCTGTGGGACAGTTTAGAGCAGATGTAAGTGAACACTTATGGGCAGGGCTTCTGGGGAAGGTACTATTTGCGGATAGGAAGGGACTGACTAGGCTGGCTAGACACACCCTGCCCTTCAGCCTTCCCCATTCTTCATCACTGGAAGGCTGAGTTACTGCTCAGTAGTAGAGCAGCCCCCGGTGAGCTACACACCAGGAGGGGCAAAGAAAAAGGTATAAGGAGCTTGGCTCCCTAATGGCATTGTGGGAATCCAGTGAGAAAAGGGACCCTTTCTGTGGGTAAATCATTTTATTTGGTATTCTGTTGAAAGCAGTGAATTTAACTCCGGCTATTACACGTGCTTTCCCCCCAGCACTTTAGAAAAACCTTTTTTAATGGTTGGCGCTCTCATTCTTCAGGACTCCATTGAATGTGACTGCCTCAAAGATGCCTTCCTTGGTCATTCCCTCTAAAGTAGCTCTTCTTCCACACGCTCGTGGTGTATTCTGTTTTATTGTCGCCACATCATGAACATTATCTGAAAATATCTTCTCATTTATTTACTTCTCGGTACTGCATATCTCACGCTGGGTAGAATTAAGCTCCATTGGAATAAGGACCTGGTGTATCTTGTTCATTGCTCTATCTGTACTGAGAACTATGCTGATGTAAAGCAGGTGCTCAGTAAATGTTTCTTAAATGCATACAAAACGTGTTATCTAGATTAAAGAGCAACTTTTTACATTTAATCAGTAGTTTGTCAAGGAGAGGAAAATTAAGGTGGAATTCATGGTGTTGGAGTGATTATATCCCTTTATATTTATATATTCTGGTTTGTCTGTATATTTATGTGTAAATATAATTCACATCAATAAATTGAGCACGTATTATGTGCTAGGAATTCTAAGCACCTTCTACCTTTTCATATTTTTCAATCAATAGTTTTATAAAAAAGAGTAAATATAAAAAGGTATGCTTTACTCTACGGGGTAGTTCTCAAAAAAACAAAGCCAATTTCCTCTTTTAATCATTGCGTATTTATTTATTTATCTGAAAGTGTTTCTTCAAAGTGAAAGTTGAAATGTGTAGTAAACTTTCAAATAGAACTGCATTTTGTCTCAGTAGAAAATTCTCCATCACATATATCTCAATGACTTTGTGTCAAAACCTACTATTTTACCTGTCAAGATGATCTTCTTCCCTTACTGTGCATTTCAGAGGATGGAAGTACATAGAATGAAATTTTAGTGTCAGATACATCAATTACAAACCAACGGAGCTGTTTCATTTTGCACCAATGATGGAGAAAGAGAGTCAGGGGAAGAATGAGTCTATTTTTACCTTAAAGTAGCAGCATTCAGGATAAGATGTCTTCACTTAGAAATCAGTCATACCCTCGACTGTGGATCAGTGCAGGCTTTAATAATTCATTCTGAAACCTGTGCTTCCCCAGCTAGTGCTCCCTGGCTCTTTACTTATTTAAAGGTCTGTTTACCTCTCAGTTTGCACCTGCAACTGTCCATTCAATCTGCTGTGCATAACCAGTGGGGAATAAGCCCATTAATTAGAATAATTTAAGCATCTCAGCTTCCTGCAATCTTCAACCTAGTGGGGTCTCACTGGCAACATACTTCTTTATGAAGCTCATCTCTCATCTGAACCACAGGTCTAGATCCTTAATGCAGTGATCAGAAGCTTGCGATTCTGTGGCACTTGAAAATTTGGAAGCCCCATAATATATGGTCTGGTTTGCAGATTCTCAACGCAGTTCCACTAGGGATTGACACACCCATGCTAGTCTCTTGTGTAATTAACCACAACAACAGATTGTAGCAGAATATAAAAGAAGGAAGCTGACCTATGGGGGGGAAAAAAGACAAAGCTTATTGTTGTGGCAAGGAGGGACTTCATTCTTTTAGGACAGGCTATCCAGGTGACCTGATAATGGATATAGAGGAATTCCAGTATTGAATTAGGCCTTTTGCATCTGACAAAGGACAGGATTAAAAGGAATAACTTGGGAGGGAATGTCTGTTGGCATCTGTTTGCTTGATGATCCACCCATGATGCCTGACCGGATGAGAGCCTGTCTTTGGGAAGCTCATGAGTTTATAAGAAACAGAATTGCTGCTGTTTCTTAAACTAGGCAGTGTTCTGGTGAAGAACGTGGGCTCTGGGACAAGAGGGCCATTTGCTGGTTGTTTTCTCTTGTCGAGTTAATTATCGCTCTGCCTCAGTGTTCTCATCTATAAACTGTGAGTAGCCAGACCTCCCTGAAGGACACTTGCTGGCAAGGCCAAAACACAAGCTACAAACAGAGGCCAAGCAGTGGAGGCAGGGGGCGCCCCGAAGGGACAGGTGACAGGCAGTGATGCCAAGGGCAGCTCTTGTCCTCGTCCCAGACTTCGCTACTCATTGGCTTTGGTGATGTAAGCGCTAAGTAAAAAGCTACTGCTGTTCCAAACAGATGTGAGGCGAAGGTTTAAGCTTTGCGGTCTGCGTATGACCTTTTCATCTTTGCCCTCGTACCTCCTAGCATCCCTTTCTTTGTGAATGGTGCCTACGTTGGATTGTTTATCCAAACCAGACACCTGAGTCATTCTAGGGTCCTTTGTGTCACCCACCTCCATGATTCAGCAAATCACTAAATACGGTTTGTTCGACCTTTTTACCTGTGATTTCCTTTTTAGTGTAGGTAATTCCTCATCAGCCTTCAAATTCAGCTCAAATATGACCTCTTAAGGGAAAGCATTCTGTGACTCTCCCTTTCGTAGTCTGATTAAGGTGCCCGTTTTCTTTGCTCCCCAAAACACCTTGTAGATATTTTAGGAAACACAGCATTTCTTGCAAATGTTAATTTAGTTTCCTCCACTAGACTCTTAAGCTCCTGTGGGCAGAGACTGAGTCCTATTTGGTTTTATATCCCTAATGGTTGGCATAGTGCCTCACAAATAACAGGCTTTTAATGTTTATTGAAGGAACCAAAGAAAGTAGGTTTCTGTGAGTTCACCTTGGATCATAACCATGATATAGAACTTATTTTTATGGGGAAAATATGTTCTTACCTTCCCAATAACTCAGAGTTATAAGCTTTAGAGTATTAGCAGATGTCATTCTAAAAGTTCCTTTCTTTAGAATCTAAATTATTTAAAAAACTTAATTTTGTGTGCAGGTAAATTGCTTGTCTCTGCCCTCATCAACATCCCAGGGGCAGGATTTAAAAAAATCTTCACGTTGTTGTTTTATTTTGTTTCACTTTTTTCTTGCCCATTTCTGATACAAAAATGGGACAAAGAGCTTTCTGATGGAAAGTTATTATTAGCTCCATTTACTAGAAATGATTCATAGGCCCAAGGAAGTCTTTTTGCATGTAGTAAACACATAGTAACCAAATTAGGTATGTGAGCCAAAGGTTAAGAGCCAAAGTCAAACTTCCAGACCTTAACATTAATTGAAAAAAAAAAATTCTGTCCTTCGAACTCTGTAGCTCAAGATAAATGTGATTCTTAGAGGTCGATATATTTTTTTTTTTTTGAAGACATAGTCTCGCTCTGTCACCCAGGCTGGAGTACAGTGGCACAATCTTGGCTCATTGCAACCTCAGCCTCTGAGATTCAAGCGATTCTCCTGCCTCAGCCTCTGAGTAGCCAGGACTACAGGTGCGTGCCACCACACTAGGCTATTTTTTTTTATTTTTTATTTTTAGTAGAGATGGGATTTTCCCATATTGGCCAGGCTGGTCTCGAACTCCTGACCTCAAGTGATCCACCTGCCTCGGCCTCCCAAAGTGCCGGGATTACAGGCACGAGCCCCTGTACCTGGCGAGATGTGTAGTTCTTGGTGCTAACTATGAGCATCTTTAGGGCATGAAGCAGATCTTCACTTCTGTATTGCCAGCATTTAGTACAATAAGTGTTTGGTGAAAGATGAACCAATAAGTGAATGATTGTATTTCCTTTTCAGCTTTCATGAGAAATTATGTGATGATCAGACTGTTTGGTTTGATAACCTTTTATTGTAAAGGTAGTTTTTGATTATTATAGAGCAGCACTGGTTGATGGGCTTGAAATTTTATATTTTTCTTTAATCAGCATATCTACAAACAATCAGTGGAGTATTCCTTTTGGGTTGCCATTTTGAAACAAGAAACGTATGGAAATAAGGGACGAACATTATCTGCTTTCTCTTGGCTGTGTCCTGAAAGAATTGGAATTTGCTGTGGAGCAAAAGCTAAAGATTAAGCAATATTTTTTTCTTTTTAAAGTAATACCAGTATAATTGCTGGAATTATTAGTAATAGTATTACTATTATTCATTATTAAATTTCTCATTTTATTTCAATCTCTCCATCAGGAATGACTTGTGTAGAGTAAGGGAGTTTGGGAGGGAAGAAAGCTAATTCATAAATTCATTTTTCTTGTTTAATATACTGTTTGTTTTGGGCCAGGCACGGTGGCTCATGCCTGTAATCCCAGCACTTTGGGAGGCCGAGGCGGGCAGATCACAAGGTCAGGAGCTCGAGACCATCCTGGCTAACACGGTGAAACCCTGTCTCTACTAAAAATACAAAAAATTAGCCAGGCGTGGTGGTAGGCGCCTGTAGTCCCAGCTTCTTATGAAGCTGAGGCAGGAGAATCACATGAACCCGGGAGGCGGAGCTTAGAGTGAGCCAAAATTGCACCAGTGCACTCCAGCCTGGGCGACAGAGTGAGACTCCATCTCAAAAAAAAAACAAAAAACAAAAAACAAAACAAAAAAAAAACATTGTTTGTTTTGATGGTAACTTCATGTATTTCATACATTGTCATTGTAACACATTAACTAAGTGTGGGGAACAATGAACAATAAACCAAGAGCTGTTTCTCTGTTGTGATACTTCTTGTTGCCAAATTTGTGGGCTTTCATAGTTCAGGAAATCTTCCTGCACAACTGCTTTGAAAATTACTAAATGTTAATTACTATTCTACTGTTTTTAAAGGAAAGCAGAAAACACTGCATCTGAAAGTCTATTAAAAGAAACTAGGAGGGCTATTGGTTTCAATTTCTAATAGCTTTATAGTGTGTCCTGGGCATCCTTCTGTGCCGTGAGCGGGGGTCAAATTCTGAAGACTTAAGCCCTGAAGCACTTTGCCGGTATAAACAGATCTCTCACTGGGGCAGATTACTTACCTGGAGCTGTATGGAGCAGGATCAGCTAGAACATTACACCTTTTATATCTTACTTTGCCAAAGGTATCATTCACTTAGTAAGAGAAATGTTAACTTTTTCCATAGTTAGTAGCGATAGAAGCAGAGCGGATGGCACAATGAAGCCATCGGAGCCTTTAAGGCCCTTATTATTTCCATTGATTCGTTCAGTGAATGTAGGCTGCGTGCAATACCACATGAGTGGATATAGCCAAAGCTATGCCAGATTGATTGATGGATTGCCTTTAGTAAACTTGCAGTGTAATGAGGCCACAGTAATGTAGAAGAGGGAGTGACTCATGTATGGGGCAGTAAGCAGAAAGGATTAAAGTCTTCTGCACTTTGCATTTAAGAGGTCATTAGAACCCACCCAAAGCAAGGGTAGATTTAGTGCCTAATGATGTCACAGTACATATTATGAGAGGTTGGAAATTTGGGGAAATGGAGATGATAGCAAGTATAAAGGGTTTTTTTTCTAGCAACCTGGCTATTAAGGGATAAATAAAGTGTTGTAGCTAGAGGTGAATGAGGTTAAAGGTGGGATTGTTTAAAATAGAAGACTTAGGCCAGGAGTGGTGGCTCACACTTGTAATCCCAGGCTTTGGGAGGCCAAGGCAGGAGGATTGCTTGAGGCTAGGAGTTTGAGACCAGCTTGGGAAACATATTGATACCCTGTCTGTATTAAAAAACAAACAAAACAAAACAAAAAAGTAATTAGCCAGGCATGGTGGCGCAGCTTCTGGGGAGGCTAAGGCAAGAGGATTTGTTGAACCCAGGAGTTCAAGGCTGTAGTGAGCTATGATCATACCACTGCACTCCAGCCTGGGTGACAGAGTGAAACCCTGAAAAGCAATCGGCCAATCAAAATATAAATAAAATATATTTCCCTCCCTCCCTCCCCCTCTCCCTCCCTCCCTCCCTCCTTCCCTATCTCCAGCAGGGTTTTAGGCTGAGGGGAAGTGATGAGTGGGAAGTAAATGAGACTGAAGATAAGGAAGTCCAGGTTATGACTGTAGGAGACAGAGAGGATGTGGAACACAGGAGAATGGATGGTCTGTGTAGGAGGACTGTTCCTCTCAAAAGTGGGGAGAGTTTAAAGGAGAAGGATAATGCTGTTTATGGGGGTTGGGTAGGAAGTTGGTAGCAGGGCTGTGGCTTCTGTTTTCTTTGTGAATTTGGAAGCAAGATCATCTGAGGGAGACGCACACACGCAGAGGCTTGGTGCTTGAGTAGACAGTTGGAAATTTGAGAGAACTTCTGCACCATGTGATACGGTTCTGGGCCCCATGCAGCTACAAGAGAAAATTGGACATCAGATATGTTGAGGAAACACTCCCCAGAATTTGTTGCATGATTTCCTCCATCAAAGCTTAGCAGCCTAGTGTTATAAAACATAAAAATTGCTAACATTTATTGAGTGCTTACTTTGTGCCAGGCACCTTACTGTGTAGTAACACAGTCCTCAAAACAGTGTGAAATAGCTCCTATCATTACCTATTTTTACCATCCCCATTTTGCAGATGTGGCTGAGAAAGGTTAAATCTGGGTGACAGGATGAGACTCTGTCTTTGAAAACAACAACAAAAATACGTAATGTTAATTCCAGGTTAATTTATTTCTATAAGGACACACTCACGTAGTGTAGCCTGATCAGCAAAATGAAATTTGCTTTCATTCAAAAGCCTTTATTGAGGAAGTATATCTAATCGAATGAAATTGTTTGTCTGCTCTTTAGAATGAAATTACATGCAATTAAATGAGAAAAATCTTCACTCAGTGCGTAAAACATAGCAAGTGTATGGAGAATATTGGTTCCCTTGCCTTCCTCTGCACTTGCTCTGAGTGAGCAGCTAGACTGAGGTGGCATTAGTTTCAAGGCACATAACTCTTGCTTTACCAACTTATAATTGCTCAGGATGAAAATAGCAACAACATGGTACTTCCATGCTCGGTCTTCACATAGCCAATGACAAGCTCCTCCAAGTCAGTTCTGAGTGTCCTTGTGGCTGATCTGTGGACTACACCCTTGTCCCCAGGATGTGTTAACAAACACTCTCTTCCCTCCACTTCTCTACATCGTCATCCCTGCTCTCCAGACGCCAGGTGTCCCAGGCTGCCTTTTCTCTCCTCTGGATGTGGGCTGCCTGCCGGGAGCCTCTCTTATTTTGTCACCCAGGCACTTTCATGTTTGTTTTCTGCTCCAGCAGCCACTGGGCTGAACCCTTCACTTCCAGGGAGCTTGTTTTGTTTCACAGACTCCAGAGGAAGTAGTTCCTCCTTGAGCTCCCAGAAACAGCGTTCTCAGTGAAGTAGTTTTTCATTTATTGTTGTTTTGGCCCCCACATCCCACAGTGCTGACCTCTGACTCAGGGGTTGGAGTTGTCCACTTGAAATTTCCTTCTTCTATTTCTCCATTTTCTTTTGACCAAGTCTGTAAGCATTTGCTTCTTCCCATTACTTTCTCCAGAAGATCTCGGCTCCTGCCACAGGAAGGTCACTGGAAAGCAGGCCTAGTAGAATGCCAGACAGGCCTACATACGCCTGAATCCTTGGGAATGCACAGCTAGGCTCTGAAAATACCTCTGTATGGTATTGAATCTACTTCTGGGGTTGAAACGGGCCTTAAAGATACTTGGGTAGTTAAAGAAAATTATTTGCTCATCTAATCAAGTGATGTTTGAATCTGTCTGCTGGTGGAGTGAGGACTGTGGAGGAAGGATCGACAAATATTTATTGAGTAGATGCTGAATGTGACACTATAGGCTAGGTCCTTTTCAAAGAGTTTTTTATTTTTTCTTTGTTCCAGTAGTCTTTCAACATAGGTTTGTTATCCTCATTTCACAGATGGGAAAACTGAAGGTCAAAGAAATTAAAGTTACTTGGTTCATTGCACTAAGTAGCAGAGCCAGGATTTTAAACACCTTGGCCATGAACCCCATACTTTTTGTACCATATCAAAAAAAAAGGGAGTTAGATTCATTATCTAACAGGAAGTCCATCTATCCTGCTTGTAGAAGGACAAAATGATATTGAAAGTAGGGGGCTGTGGGGCTATTTTTTCCCCTCAAGGAATTTTTTTTTTTTTTTTTGAGACAGAGTCTTACTCTGTTACCCAGGCTGGAGTGCAGTGGCACGGTCTTGGCTCACTGCAACCTCTGTCCCCTGAATTCAAGCAATTCTCCTGACTCAGCCTTCTGAGTAGCTGGGATTACAGGTGCCCGCCACCGCGCCTGGCTAATTTTTGGATTTTTAGTAGAGACAGGGTTTCACCATCTTGGCCAGGCTGGTCTTGAACTCCTGACCTCGTGATCCACCCGCCTCGACCTCCCAAAGTGCTGGGATTACAGGCGTGAGCCACTGCGCCCAGCCAAGGAATATTTTATGAGTAATAACTTCTCTAGAGTATCATTTCAACCTGGAGCCAGCCATCTGAACAAGCCTTCCTCCATCTCTTTTAGGATGGTAAGCTGGGGCATGATGTTTAAGACTTCTTGGCTCTTTGGCAGGGCTCTGGAGGGGAAGTGAGTAAGCCATTGGGATGTCACTGTGGTAATGTGGACAGGGTTTTCTGGTTTTGTCTCCTTCCCTGTGGCCTTTTTCCATGTCCCCCCAACCCCTGGACTTCCACGGCTGGGCCAGACATTTCCCTTCTTAGACAAATAGACTCGCTTCATCCCCTCCATAGCTGCAGAGGAGAAATCCTTGGTTTGGGTCCCAGTTTTTCCATATAGGCTATTCTTGTGCTTTATGCAGACAGAAACATTAGTACAGTATGTACAGAATTAGCAGTATAGTAATAAGTCATTTTAACCAACAGATGTAAAAAATGCTTCAGCATACCTTTGTAATACTAGGCCTGATTACAGAATGGGAGTGGTCTGTATAAGTGAGCTGTGGTAGAAAATACAACCCTTCAGAATAAGTTAAATGTAATTAACTTCACTTTACCAGAGTCATTTTTGTTCCCACAGTTACCCGAGTACTAATTTCTAAACTTGATGTGTCAAGAATGTGGCAGAATGGTGTCAACTTAATGGCCAAGAAATGTGATCTGTTTTGAAAGAGAATGGAATATTATAGTCTATAGTACACAAGAATGGAATATTATAGTTTATAGTATACTTTCTTTGAGTAACATTTCTGTGAACATTGAAATTGGGAAAGAAGATTCTGTTATTTTCTTCTGAGACTTAAGAGAGTATCACATTAAAGTGGCAAATTTGTGTTTATGCCAAATGTTACTGTGATGTTTTCTTCTATAGAATCAATCCCTGTAAGGTAAGTTAAAAAAACAGAATTTCTTTCTCTATAGCTGCGGATGCAAAAGAACAGAGAGATTAAATTAACTTGCTTGTACATATAGAAGTTAATGGTTGTTTCAGATAAAGAATGTGTAGAATCATAAATTTCTTAGGACATGGGTTAAATGGCAGACAGAGGAATCTTTGGGTTACATTGTAGACAGAGGGGTGATCTTTGCATATGAGCAAGTTTTGTGTCTTATAGGTGGTGCTTTCAAGGATGCTCCTTAGAATCGTGATCTCTATTTTGAAAGGGATGAGGATTTGATGTTAATTTAATATTCTGTCTACTTGGCATATTTTGGGGTTTTGTCTGATGTAGCAGAAAAGTTCCTACCCAGAATAATTTTTAAAACATGGTAACATTGGATTAGGGCAGTAACACACTGCTCATCTCAATAATGCTTCCGGCTTTTGAATTCATTAAAATAATAAAAGCTTTTTTTTATCTGCCTCATTATTTTTAATGCAGTTCCATCATAGAGCAGACTTAATCCCTTTGTTGGTGAAGGTAGTTAAAATTTTCCTTTTGAAAGGAAAAAAAATTATCACTTCTGCTAGTTAATCTGATACCTTTCTCTTTAGGGTATTTTGAAACATATTAATAAAGACAAAACTAAAACTAAAATTGAGGATCAGTCACAGCAGAGTGAGAAACATGGCATGGCATTGTGGTAGATGGAGTAGAGGCCCAGTGATGGGGACAGGAATCCTAAATTCTAAGTCGAGCCCTGCTCTTCATTAGCTAGGTGTCTCAGACAAGCAGTCACTCAACATTTCTGCATCTCAGTTTCTTCGTAGAGAAAAGAAGGGTTTTGATATAGATCTCCATGGTTCTTTTTAGTGCTAATTTTTAATCATTTAATTGAAATGCAAAAAGAGGTATTTTAAAAATCAGGCCTTGCATATTTTTCATCTCTACTGACCCCACATCCTCCTCCAGCTACTGTCACATTTCTAGAATTTTCTTTCGAGAAATGATTCTCAAATGAGGCGTCTACTCCTTGTCTCTAACTGCATTGCCAAACATAGTTTTCTGACATCAGCTGCATTTGTCCTGGGACCCACCCTGAGTTGTAGGGTTTTCCTGCCACTCACCTGAGAACTCCAGGCTGAGCCTTCAAGTGCACTAAGCTAATTAAGTGCTGCAGTAACTCTGCCCTGGTGTCCTCTGATGGCACAGTTGCAACAGATGCATTGTCTTCTTGCTTATTAACAAGTAAAGGGCTGATCCCTGGAAAATGTTGGGGAGGGGGTTAGGATGGCAGTTGTGCTTTTCGTTCCAGAAGTCACTTAGTCATCTTTTCTTGGAGATGGCCTGTATACCTTGCCTAGCACAGTGTTTGTTGAACAGCAGGCATGTATGCCTAAGAGATTTTTCTCCATCTTTTCTTCCTCCCTCCATTTTCCTCCATTCTTTGCCTCCAAATCATAGTGTTATGTGATCTTCGGGGTGTCGCTTTTCTGGCCGGAAACCTCTGTGGCTGGTGGCACCTTTGCCCGTTTTTGTCCTGTGTCCAGGAAGAATGAGGTACTCAGAGAAGTGGAAGGTGAAGAAGATGAAGAGGAGCTTTATTGAGTGTCAGAACAGCTCAGAGGAAGCCCACTGTGGGTAGTTCCTCTCTGTAGGCAGGTCATCTAGTGGAGTGTTGAGCTCTCAGCAGAGAGGAGGCCCTGGAGATGGTGGCTCCTCTTCACAAGCAGGCCGTTCAGACATCTCTGCAGGTCTCTGAAGCTCTCAGCAGAGGGCAGCTCCTCTCTGTAGCTGGTTCGCCCATTGTCTCCACGTGCCCTGCTCTGGCTGAGCCTGAGGCTTTTATGGACCTCAGAGGGGAGGAAGTTCCTGCCGATTGGCCCATGGTCCTCCATGTGCACCCAGACGAGGCACCACAAGTCCCCACTCCGGTCCCGGACTGGCATCCTGGCCCCCAGCCTTCAGGCCCTCCCTGGTCTGAAGGAGGGGCCTTACGGGGACTGCCGCCTTCCACCCAGGAATCTCTCTGCCTCCTGCTGCCCCGGGCTCGGCCCCAACCCCGGTCGGAGATCAGAGCAGGCATCTGGAGAGGAGAGGGGCTGGGAAGCGGGAGCAGACACCCCCGAGCCTGCAGGGATGAAGTGGGGGGCGGGTCTTCCCGGGCCCTCCAGGGTGCAGGCTGCAGAGATGCCAGGTCTGCACCTGCGGAGTTCACGCTCCACCAACTCAGTAAAGGTGGGGCTCCCTCTTGTCCCTGGCTCCTGCCTGCTCGATTGAGCGCGAAGCCCAGGTCTGCAGCCGCAGCAGGGAGGCTGCAGCTCTACCCTGGAGGGCAGATCCTGTCTGCTCCCGGCCCCCACCAAGAGCACAGGGAAGCTCCGATCTCCAGCATCAGTTTGGGCAGCTGTAGCCCCACCCAGGAAGGCGGGGCGCCTGCCTGCTCCATAGAGCAGGAAGCCTGGTCTGCAGCCACGATTTGGGTGGCTGCAGTGGCACCCACGGAGCCCCTGCCCCAACCCAGAATGGGTGAGGCTCCCACCGCCTCCATGGAGTGTGCAGCCCTAGCCGGCCTCCCTGTTGCAGCAGCAGCTGCCATCAATAGATGGAATTACAACCACCGAGCACGTCCTGATTCACGTGACTTTCAACATGTTATAAAGGCATACTCTTCATGGGGGCTGTTTTCTAGCTTCTTTGTCTCACATCAAATGAGGGCTGCTCCCCTGGCTGGACCTATGGCTCCTGACATGACTCCCCGGAGGTGTGGCCTTTCTCCAGCAATAAATATCGAAGCTGCTGCCGTTCCTGAAGGCGAGCCTTTCCTTGGACTGGGAAATTAAGAGGGCAAGATCGCCTCCCTTCCCCTAGGGTTTGCCGGGGCAGCGTTGTTTACAGTGAAAAATGTGCCATGCAGCCTCAGTTTTAACCTGACCAGCGAACATATGGACTCGGATGGAAGCAAAATGGTGTATTGTAAATACTCCGGGTGCTTCCGCCACCAACGCAAGAAGCGAGGGGGAATCTAATTATTCTCGAACAGATTGTCCTCTGCCGAACACTGTCACGCCTGCCTGCCGATTAACAAGAAAACGGCCTGTCTCTAACTCCAAAAGCCACACACAACCGTCTGCAGGCCCCTGTGTCAGTTTGCTGCAGTGATTGGACGACACCATCAACCTTCACCAAGGGAGGAACAGTTTGGAGAGTTCTTGAAATTTTCAGCTGCTGCTTTCTTTCTTCTCTTCTGCCATCCTTCCCCTTCCTCCTCTCAGAATTGGTGCTGTTGTGCCAATTCTAGGTGAATTGGAGTATGTGGCTCTGGCTAGCATGGGTGTGTAGGCCCCATTATTAGATTCCTGGGCAGTTTGCCTCCTTTCTAGTCTCTGCTTCCCAGACTGGTTCTCCACACTCCGCTTCACTTCTAGTTTATTCTGTCTTCCTCAAAACTCACCCCCAGGACGGTCTTCTGTTAGTCTTTTATGCCTTACCCTGCACCGGGTCTGCATACCCTCCATTCTGAGAAAGCCAATTGTGTTTACTGTCTCCTCTTTAACTGCTGAAGGAAGGATGGGTGTTGGCACTTGGCGGAGAAGGAGGTTTGTTTGGACAGAGGTCTCTTTCCCAAACCCTTGTCGTTAACTCACATGTGCAGGTACGTGTTCTACTGAGGTCAGGCCATAAGCATTTTCTTCTTTTTGGTCCATTTACAGTTCTGTAGTTTGATTCTTTGATATACAAATGTCCTGGGTTGCTGGAAATCCCTAGAAATTTTAGTTTTAAGAAAAGGTCATAAGCTGTTTTAGTACCTGGATTCTTCTAAAAAGTTCATGTTTATTCACTTCCCTGTTCTTCCTGCATGGTGCACCTTTAGGCTGGTGTATTTTCCTTATCGGAGAACATGGCATGCTTTCTTGTCTTGCCCTTTATCTATTTCTCCCAGATAGGTAAGCTCCCTGAGGGCAGGGATACCCTCTACCTTCTTGCGATTATATCCTCAACAATTGGCACTTCGATCAGCCTGTGAATACTCAATAACTGTATATTAGAAAATAATGACTGAGCCTGCTTTAAGAGTGCTTTAAAAGCATTAGGGTTGAATATGAGTTTTGAAGTCAGACAGACCTGGAATAAAATTCCTTCCTCTACTCCTTAATATCGGTAAGACTCTTTGACCTTTCTAAGTCTCACTTCCTCATTTGTATCAGATTCGATCTTGGATTGTCACTAATTCAATAATAGCTACTAACATATATTGACCACTTAGTTTGTGCCAGGCATTATGCTTAGCAGTCTACATGGATGGTTTCATTTAACCTTCGTGATGTCTGTGAGATGAATGCTGTTTTTTTAATTAGCTGCTTTTCTCAGGTCGGAAAGTCAATTTAAGAGGCTTACGCTACTTACTGAATGTTACACAGCTAGAAAGTGGGCTGAGTTCACACTCGGTCACCTGATTGCCAAGCCTGTGCTCTTAAGATCTCAGGTTCATTGAAGGCAGCAACATTTGGTGAGTATATAGCAGTTAATCAATAATCAAAACAAGTAAAATGTAAGAACAGCACTTTAAAACTTGTCTTTAATCCAGTGAAGCTCAGATGCCTATATTGCCTTTTAATTGTCTAAGCACTTGCACAAAATTATCTAATATGATCCCAACAATTCAGTATTATTAGTCAAATTTAATATGTAATAATTGGGAGAATAAAAGCTATTTATTGAGCTATTCGCTGCTGACACTACATACATTATAACTAATATTCCTGACAGCCTTTTGAGTTAGATGTTATACCGCTTTCATTTTGCAAATAAGAACCAGAAGCTCAGAGAAGTTTCTGAACTTGATCAAGGTCACATTGTAGCTCAGATTAAAATTTGCATCTGAGCCAGGCATGTGTAGTCTCAGTAACTCAGGAGGCTAAAGCAGAAGGATCCCATGAGCCCAGGAGGTCAAGGCTATAGTTTACTATGATTGAGTGTGTGAATAGCCACTGTACTCCAGCCTGAGCAACACAGTGAGACCTTGTCTAAAGAAAGAAGAAAGACAAATTCAGATTTTCAAGCCTGTGTTCTTTCCACTATACAAAACTATTAGGATGCTTTCGTGAGGCGGTGGGGAAGTTGACTTTCTGGAAGTTTTTTGCTATCCAGATCCGGGAAACCCGATTCGTGCTTCCTGAATTAGCTCTGTTATATACATTGCAGAGTAAATTCTGTGTCCCTAGTCTTCTGTGAAGTGGGAACATGGTGCCTGTGTCCAAGTGTTTTATCTCTTTCCATTAAAGTCAGCAGTTTTCCAAAGGTCTTGTTTATGAAGGTTATTAGTTATGCAAAATGGGCCTTTATGGATAGTTCTATGAAATGATTCCAATTAAAAAGAAGTGGGTAGATTGCCAGTTGGTGTCAGCTAATTAAATTATGATATGCTCCTGTCATTAACAAGGACTCTGACTGGAGGAAAAATAAAAAGATAAAAGCAAGTTTCTGAAATTTGTTGACAGGGAGGGTATATTACTTTGCCCATTCTCATATAATTAGAAGAATAAAACAGGAGCTTCCCATTTTGTATTTGAAATAGGGAAATCTGTTATTACTTTCTTCTAGGGTATAATTAATCAAGTTCAGCTGCAGTATTTTAGATGTTATGGTGAAATGGAGTTTTATTAAAAACTGTAGTTTAATAATAATGGATCAGTTGTACTGACATTATTGCAAACATAAAAATGAGCTTCGAATACCAAAAACACATTCAATAAATTTAATTGAGAAGGGGCTGTGTTAGAATTTTTAGGCTGGTTCCACGTCAGTGTTTGCCATGAGTAAGAGAAGACATTGGTACCCAGGCTTGCCCTGAAGAGTGCCAGGGACATGGCGGTAGCAGCATCCCGATCTTTAGTAGTCCTCTGGCGGGTGTATCCGTCAGCTCTTGTCAGCTCGACAGGGAGGCTGTCCGTCCAGGTGAGGAGAGCCTTGCCGGGCTGCAGTAAGTAGCTTATAAGTACAGTCAGGGAATGGAGAAGAAAATCTCCAGCTTTTCCTCCAGCTAAAGTTATCAATCTTTACAGGTACTTCTGGAAGCTGTTGGTTAGCCATGCTGCTGTTGTGTGAGGAAACGAGTGCCTGGCTGGAAAGCACAAGGCTTTGGGAAAGTTACTTTTTCTGCATTAAATCAAATGTTCAATATCTTGATCCTGTGCCCTTCTGTGAGGTGATGTAGTGGAGCATTCTTCTAGACATATAGGTAAATGGTGTTGACCTAACAGATGGGAGGATCCAGAAGCATAGAGGCTGGGATCCCAAAGCATGAATAAGCAGAATCTAGAATTTAGACCTTACTAATTTGACATTTATGATGATTCATATAGTGCTGCTTTGATTGATTGATTGATTGATTTGAGATAGGGTCTCGCTCTGTTGCCCAGGCTGAAATGCAGTGACACAATCATGGATCACTGCAGCCTTGACCTCGTGGGCTCAAGTGATCCTCCCACCTCAGCCTCCCAAGTAGCTGGGACCGTAGCCACATGCCTCTATAGCCGGCTGATTTTTTGTATTTTTAGTGGAGATGGGATTTTGCCACATTGCCCCGGTTGGTCTTGAACAAGCTATCCACCTGCCTTGGCCTCCCACAGTGCTGGGATTACAGGTGTGAGCACCATGCCTGTCCTGCTTTGACTTTTTTTCTTTCAAAATGTGTTATGGAGAGAACTGACTTAGAATCCTATTGTATACCCAAGACTGCAAGGACACTGTTTAAACTTACAAAGAAAGGCACCTGTTTTGAAGCCTTTGGGAAGACGTATTTCTTGCAGTAATGCATGATTCACTAAGAGTCCCTATCCTTTAAGCAGGTCCCAAGACCCTCTACACTGTTAGTCTAATTGGAGGATGCATGTTTGTGTGTGTGTGTGTGTGTGTGTGTGTGTGTGTGTGTGTATTAAATATACAACTGTATTTCCATTAAAAAAGATAATGTAATCCAGGTTAGCTTTTTTGCCTGTTAATTCACATTAGTGAGATTTTGTTGTCCATTGTGGTGGCAATTATTTCTTACCATTCCATGTGGGTCTTACACAATTAAGAGAGGCTGGTTGCACAGCCAGACTTGCACAGAACTTTCTACCCTCGTGTTTATCTCCATGAAGAAGCTGCCAAAGGTTGGAACTAAGATCACCAAGCCCTTCTTACTTGTCTTCACACTAAACATGCTTCATGATGTTCTGGCCAATTTGTGTTTGTAGGTGTCCAGAAAAGAGCAATATACTTACGAGAACTCTCTACTGAAAGTACAGCAGTGCCCCCCTTATCTGAGGTTTCATTTTCTGTGCTTTTAGTTACCTTTGGTCAACTACAGTCTAAAAATATTACATGGAAAATTCCAGAAATAAACAGTTCATAGGTTTACAGTCGTGCACTGTTCTGAGAAGCATGATGGAATCCCGTATCCCCCGGGACATGAATCATTCTTTCATCAAGCGTATCCATGCGTATACACGACCTACCCATTAGTCACCTAGCAGTCACCCTCAGTTATCAGATGGAGTATTGCAGTCTCACAGTGCTTGTGTTCAAGTAACCCTTATTTGACTTAATAATGCTCCCAAAGTGCAAGACTAGCGCTGTCAATTTGGATATGCCAAAAAGAAGCTGTAAAGTGCTTCCTTCAGTGAAAAGGTGAAAGTTCCCGACTTAATAAGGAAAGAAAAAAAAAATACGCTGAGGTTGCTAAGATCTACAGGAAGAAAGAATCTATCCATGAGACTGTGAATAGTATATTATTATAATTGTTTTATTAGTAATTATTTTTGTTAATCTCTGTGCCTAATTTATAAATTAAGCTTTATCATAGGTATGTATGTATAAGAAAAAGCATAGAGTATAGAGGGTACAGTACTATCTGTGGTTTCAGGCACCCACTGAGGGTCTTGAAATGTATCCCCTAAGGGTAAGGGGGACTACTGAATCGAGAAGAGAGGTATCCTTCTGGTGCTAAAGAAAGAAAAAAGAATGTGGTATACTGAGGTTCAAGGCCGGTGATGCCTGATTCTTAGTGACTGCTATCTTCTGAGCAAGTTCTTTTTGCTTAAAGGTAATTTCTTAAATGTGAGAGTAAGGAAGAGGAAAACTTTGAAAAAGAGAATGAACCCAAACATAATTTGACTTCTTTATAGGAAACTTAACTTTGTTTCAAAATAAGTCTTTCATTGCTTCCAGCTCGACTCTGCTTCCACTGAACATAGAACTCAATCACCAGGGTTTAAACAGCAACTAGTGCTGTATTCCAGGAGATGTGTTTACTAAATGGAATCTTGAATGTTTTTACATTGCTTTATGAATTCTGGACTGTTTAATAAATTTAAATGAAGATTTTTTTTAAATGTGTTTACGTTGGCATGTTAGTCATTTACTGCAGAATTTTGAGTACATTCAGGGGGGCTGTGGTTCTGTAAAGGACTTACCACAGTTTCTAGCACACTGTACATGTTTAATAGACATTATGCTGCTGTTGCTTTTGTTGGCTACCATAACTGTGAAGGAGAGAATTGAGGACAGTAAAATGAAAGTAAGTAATCATAGGAATGCACCATCTGTCAAGGTGTGCTTAAGACATTAAAATTCCTTTGAATATCCGTACAAATGATAAAATTTGAGAAATAATTGTTTGTCTTTGTTTTACCATTAGGCTTTTTGGTAGCTGTATCCTGTCGCCCTGTTCAACATTTGCTCATATCGTGTGGAATTCAAATCCTGCTAGATCTTTTGCAGAGTTTCCAGTTCTGTTGTGTGTATACAGTGACAGCTGAGTTCAGTATGGGTTGTTAGAGAGAGTTGATTTCCAAGCCAGATACTTTTGGGTTCAAGTGACTGCTCCCTTATGTATTAGCTCCATGTGACCCTAAGACATTTAGTGTCCTATGAACCTTTCTGAGAATTGTTCTGAGTTTTCCTGACAGAGTCACCAGCTTCAAGAAAAACATAGCAGTTGAACGGATAGGTCACCTGAATGAAGCCTGCCCACTTGGGTAGCCCCTGACAATACCTCTACTGTCATAAGTTATATAAGATAGTAAGTATTGATCCTAAAGATGGTCCTGAATTGCCAAGGAAGATAGACTCCACTCTGCTAAGCCAGTGACCGTGATGTGCATTTGAAACGCATTTCCTTCCAGCTGGGCTTGGTGGCTCAGTTCTGTGATCCCAGCAACTCAGGAGGCGGAGAGGGGAGGATGGCTTAAGGCCAGGAGTTCAAGAGCAGCCTGGGCAACATAGTGAGACTCCATCTCTAACGGGGCATGATGGCATGTGCTTATAGTCCCTACTACTTGGGAGGCTGAGGCAGGAGGATCACTTTAACACAAGAGTTTGAGGCTGCAGTAAGCTGTGATTGTGCCACTGTACCCCAGCCTGGGTGACAGATTGAGACCCCTATCTCTAAAAAATAATAAATAAATAAATAGCATTTCCTTCCAAATGGGCGGGATAAAAAGGTTTGATGCTTTAAAGTATAAACTTTAATAGGAAAATAATCCACCACGGAGCAGTTCCTTCAATGAAGATGGTGGACACTTCCGTTCTCTGTTGCACAGCTGCAGTAACTGCTAGCGGTACTAATACTACTGGTGCTAGTACTAATACTAAAGCTAACATTTGTTGACCTTATATTGTTGCTAGAAAGTGTAAGTCTTTCATTTTTTCTTAGTCCCAAAGAATACGTGTACAAGATGAATACCACTAATAATTTTCCAGAGGAGGAAATAGGCTTAGAGAAAAGTGTCTGGGCCAAAATAATGCACATCCAAAGCGGTGGAGCTGGAATTTGAAGCGAAAGGTCCTGATCCCCAGAACCCATCATCCTTTTACCTGTTTTACCAAGCATTTCAGCAGAAACCTGGCACTTGTACCTCATTGACCATTACTGGCAAGTCTTCTCATTTGTATATATGTGCATTCTTCATGATCCTTTTGAAAGAGATCTTGGTTTAGATAATATTCTTATGTAACTAAAGAATGATTTGTCCATTCTTATGTTTTGTCTTCGATCAACCAATACATGATGAAAAGAATATCTTGATGAAAGGGAGAACTGTGTCATTGCAGAGTGAAATATGGGTGATTCATATCTTAATGAAAGGGAGAGCTGTGTCATTGTAGAGTGAAACACAGGTGATTCATATCTTTGTGCGGACTATCCATGGCATATTTAAAAGCTTAGATCAGCTGCTCTTTCCTTTCCAGCAGGATTCTTTGCTGTCTTCTCAGAGTGTGATGAAATATTCAATTCTTTTAACATTAGCTTGAACAAAACAAAATTGGAGAAATAGCCTGTCATTAAGGCCTTCTATAACCCACCATTGTTAACCATCTTGGATTTTCTGTGTAATATTAGCACATATCAACAATTTTTAATTTAAAATTCTACATGTGTAACTATAAAATCAGAATTTTTCATTTTTGTTAAAGAAATGTGTTTCAAACTCAGCTTCTTGAATGCTTATGGCATGCAGTTTGTTTTGCTGTGAATTGACAAAGGGAATTACTAGAAAAAGAGAAAAAGAGTGCAGAGTTTGCTAAATTCCTTTCCTGGAAAATAGGGAATTGATAGTTGAGAAATGAAAGTGTGTTATAAAGCTCTTATAACACCCACTGGAAAATAATCATTAAATATTAGACAATATGATTGGATTAGGAATGTTTTAGGTAGAATGAAGTCAACCAAGTTCTGTTTTTCTGTGTGGTCTTGAGAAAATCTATGTATTGAAATACTCATGTTAGCCTCCCATTTTCATTAGATATATTTTATAAACATTTTTTGGTCCATTGAGAAAGACCCTTTATAACAGAAGGTTAAAAGGTTAATTTTAGGTCTTTGGTCTATGAACAATTAAAATTTCCCAGGAAGCTTAATCAGACATTAATGTAACACTCAATCAGTCCCCTGAACCTGCTGTGAGTTTCGCCATTACTCCTTATTGATTAGACTGTATTCTTTTTGCTGCTAATGAATTATTTATGGAGGATTCCTTGAGAGTATTCAGGCATTGTGAAGGAAGAAGATAAAAACCCCTTCCTCTGTATAGCTCAGGCCAGGGGTTTGGTGGCTGCTGTGACTGATTGTGAAGGCTCTGTCCCCTGGGTCCCTGTTGTCTTAACTGTCCTGCAGCTTTACAAAGTCTTGAGTTACTGAGAGAAGATACAAAAGGGATTAGATTATGTCTAGCAAACTTGACAGACCTGAGCATTTAGAAAATATTTTCCACATGATTTGTTTATAGAGAGCGGTACAAAGAAATTTAGGTACTGTGCAAAGTATTTAAACTTTTTTTAAAAATAAATTTTTGGCTGGGCGCGGTGACTCATGCCTGTAATCCCAGCACTTTGGGAGGCCGAGGCGGGCGGATCACGAGGTCAGGAGATCGAGACCATCCTGGCTAACACGGTGAAACCCCGTCTCTACTAAAAATACAAAAAATTAGCCGGGCGTGGTGGCGGGAGCCTGCAGTCCCAGCTACTCGGGAGGCTGAGGCAGGAGAATGGTGTGAACCTGGGAGGCGGAGCTTGCAGTGAGCTGAGATCGCGCCACTGCACTCCAGCCTGGGCGACAGAGCGAGACTCCGTCTCAGAAAAAAAATAAATAAATAAATAAATTTTTAAAATAGTTTATAGGAAGAGATGAACTGACCAAAATGCAGTCAGGTTTTTTGTTTTTTGTTTTCAGTTCGGGCTTTATTTTGTTTTAAATCCTAGAAGCTTAGTATTATGAAAACAACTGTTTTAATGCAAATATCTTTCATAAGTAGTGAGCGAATATATACGAAGAGGGTGTCTTGTTCTCACAGTGCAGCACTCGGGGCGGAGTGAGGATGGGACAGAGGAGGACTGTGCACAGCCTCGGTGCTATGTGTAAATTTAGTCCCTTGGCCCTATGCACAGAATGAGGAAAATGAGTAAGACATACATACTATATTTTTATTCAGCTGGATTTAATTATCTTAAGGAATATCTTTTTATCATTAAAGGTATTTTACATTTTTAACAGAAATAAGAAAAAAAATTATGTGTTTGTGTGTGTAATGGGGGATGACATACAAAGCCTAAATGAAATTTGTTCTAAAATTCAGGGTAATAATCTCTGAGAGGAATTTGGAGATTTCCTTTTTTTTTAAATGTGTGCTCCCAAATACCAAAGAGCCATTCCAAAACTCAGTAGTAGAATTATATACAAAATGTAATGGAAATACCTTCTTAGATGACTTTAAAATGGAAAAAGAAATCGGCTTATCCTATAACCCGCTACTTCCGCCCAGGGACTTGCAGAGAAACACCTGTGCGTTCTCAGAACTTGTTTCACTCTGTAGGGTGGAGGGAAAAATCGATCATGATCTAAGGCTGTGGTTGCTGAATTGGGTTATTAGTTGTGCACCATCTACTTTTACCGTCTTTTGATCTGGCCACTATATTTAGGTTGTTATGGTATCCAGTGGGGAGAAAAACAACTTAAACTTTTGCAATTGGGAAACCAAGTGATACTTTAAAAAACTTAATGAACCTTGAAAATTGCTACTCACCGTGTGAGAGTAAAAATGTCGCATCAGGTGGGTAGCAAAGAAAATTGTCTTGATACTTCCTGCATTCTGACAATATTTCTTTGGCAGATAATCATGTATCTTTTACTGAGAGTCTGCTTTGTGCAGATACCCTTATATTGTCCTTGTATGCACTTTGGGGAGATACATAAAGGAGAAATTAATATTAAGATTAAAACATGTGAATCCCATGGACTCAGGTGAGGAGAAATGGCGAGTAACCACTAATAGGTCCAGAGTTTCCTTATGGAGTGATGAAATATTCTGGAATTACATAGTGGTGATGAGTGTACAGTTTTGCAAATATATGAGAAACAACTGAATTGTATACTTTAGAAGCATGAATATTACAGCACGTGACTTATATAACAATTAAAAAAACCCAAATCCAAAATTCTAGTATATGCATGATCAGAAAAACAACAACCCAATTGCTTAGCTCGTAGTCCTTGGACCTGTTGTAAGACTTCTGTTTCTTATCCTCTGCCTACTGTTCCCTGAATGATCTTCCACAGTGACTGATTTAATAGAGTTAAAAACTTTCCGTGAACTCTCATTGCTTTTAGTTAGGTCTGTGCATACAGTTGGGCAGACTGTGCTCTGCAGAAGTCTAAGAAATGTCTTTCTCATTCTGCTTTTTTGGATGAATTCAGACTCATTACATGACATTTAGGACTGTCTGCATCTTAGTTCCAGCCTACCATTCAGCAACTTCATTCATTTATATGCCCACTCATTCACTTATTCATTCATTTTATTTGTATGTTCATTGGTTCCTATGTTGGTTCATTCATTCATTTACTCACTCATTGATTCATTTAACTGTATTCCTTATCTTGCCTACTGGTTGTTATGTTCTCCCTGCCCAGTCTGCAGAGCCCATGCTGTACATTGTCTCAGCCTTTTTCCCACCTTCTTCCTCCAACTCCCAGATATATTCTCAAGGCCCTGCTTCTATCCTGCATTTTTTTGCACCTTTCTTTTGCCATTACAGAGTTGTACTTTTTTTCTTTAAGTGCCCAGTACATAACAAAAGAAGGTTCTATCTCAGATGGGGCAGCATTATTCACAACTGTCTCCGGGCTCCTCCATGAGGTGTCTAAGGTGTCTACCTTTCTTTCAACTTTAAAATCTGAACATGATGGACCTATGCTTTTGGAATTGGGGGTGGGTAGCCAACTAAAAAATGGAGAGCCACTCTTTACCTGGATAGCTAATTTTTATGTTATTGTAGGATAATAACCACAAATCAAGGCACAGCTACCTATTAGAGCTGGCCTGAAAGCTTTAAATTCTGCAGAATGTGTTATATGTGCCATTAACTCCAATCTGTTGGTGCTAATTTGAAATGGTGGTTTGGGAACATGTGCAGTTCCTGGTGTACTTGAAGATTTCAGGACATGAATGACAAACAGTACCAATAACTCTCTGATCTAACAGTGAGAAGTTATCAGCAGGCACTGCCAGATTTGAGAATATTCATCTTTTCTCACATTGTTTTCTTTCTTATTTTGCATAAGTGAATAAAGGATGATTTTGGAAAGCCTTACACTTGATATACATTATACAATCCTAGAGGCCTTTAAAAAACAGGACAGAAAACTTACTTGAATGCTTGAAAGGTAATGGACCAGATTAGAGTTTGAACTAGATGACTCTTAGCAGTTCCTTCTACTTGGATGATGTCATATGCTTCTCTTTTATTTAAAATGTCATTTTGGTTTGTATATTAAAACAATTTTAGCTGTATATTTCTACTCTGTTCATATATAATATGTATACATTATGCATATATAATATGTATACATTGTATACATACACGTATGTGTGTGTGTGTGTGTCTGAGACAATTGCCAGACTCATTTTAATTATGAAGCTTTAAGGTGATTGATATTGGGATCACTTTTGCCTCTGCATCTTAAGCAAATTTATGTTCTTTGCCTAATGACTTCTATATTTGCCAGCATGGACTTATCTTGAGATGACTCAGGAATGTTACTGGAAGTGATAGTTGTTTGGAATAATTTGACGCATGTCCCTAAGATGGCTTACTTTTGCCCCTCTGTCATTTTAGAACATACTTAAGCTGTGCACACTGGGATAGCTTCCAGAAGCTTAAATTTTAGGATTTAATTAGGTCATACAATATTAATTAATAAAAAACTTTTTGAATTGCTTTGTGTTCGCAGGTACTGTGTCTGATGCTCCACATAGAAGGATGAATGGGACCAAAGGTCCTACTCTAAACCATTCACAGAGGAGTAGTGAGACCTATTAGAAAGGATTTGAAACAAAAGCTTTCAGGTAGATGACTGAATCACTGTAGCTCTTCAGCAAGTAATACTGATGGTTCCCCTTGTGTTTACAGGTGATCTGCAACTCTTTCACCATCTGTAATGCGGAGATGCAGGAAGTTGGTGTTGGCCTATATCCCAGGTATGGTGTATGGTACTTCATGTACTGGAAGACTGTGACAGTCTTCCCCCCTTTTTTTTTCCAGTATCTCTTTGCTCAATCACAGCTGTGACCCCAACTGTTCGATTGTGTTCAATGGGCCCCACCTCTTACTGCGAGCAGTCCGAGACATCGAGGTGGGAGAGGAGGTAAGGAAACTCATGCTTCCCAGCCTGGCCTTTTTCAGCGCTTCCCTCTCTCTGGCCTGCACAGCTCACCATCTGCTACCTGGATATGCTGATGACCAGTGAGGAGCGCCGGAAGCAGCTGAGGGACCAGTACTGCTTTGAATGTGACTGTTTCCGTTGCCAAACCCAGGACAAGGTATGTAGTATGGAACCAGATTGAAACACCTCGATTATTTGTCTTCCTTTTCTGGCCTGAGCAGGATGCTGATATGCTAACTGGTGATGAGCAAGTATGGAAGGAAGTTCAAGAATCCCTGAAAAAAATTGAAGAACTGAAGGCACACTGGAGTATCCTTTCGCCTGTGGATTGAGGTGGACTGGACAATGAATCCTTAACTAAGGTTAATAACAGAGTGGGAGCAGGTTCTGGCCATGTGCCAGGCAATCATAAGCAGCAATTCTGAACGGCTTCCCGATATCAACATCTACCAGCTGAAGGTGCTCGACTGCGCCATGGATGCCTGCATCAACCTCGGCCTGTTGGAGGAAGCCTTGTTCTATGGTACTCGGACCATGGAGCCATACAGGCAAGTCCCAGGGAGAGGGCTGACATAAGGGCGCTGACACTGTTTGCCGTTTGGTTTCTTCCAGGATTTTTTTCCCAGGAAGCCATCCCGTCAGAGGGGTTCAAGTGATGAAAGTTGGCAAACTGCAGCTACATCAAGGCATGTTTCCCCAAGCAATGAAGAATCTGAGACTGGTGAGTGTGCCAAGATCTCACATAGTTCTGCCGGTCTAATCTCTCTTCCGTCCTTTCTCTTTAGGCTTTTGATATTATGAGAGTGACACATGGCAGAGAACACAGCCTGATTGAAGATTTGATTCTACTTTTAGAAGAATGCGACGCCAACATCAGAGCATCCTAAGGGAACGCAGTCAGAGGGAAATACGGCGTGTGTCTTTGTTGAATGCCTTATTGAGGTCACACACTCTATGCTTTGTTAGCTGTGTGAACCTCTCCTATTGGAAATTCTGTTCCGTGTTTGTGTAGGTAAATAAAGGCAGACATGGTTTGCAAACCACAAGAATCATTAGTTGTAGAGAAGCACGATTATAATAAATTCAAAACATTTGGTTGAGGATGCCATCTGGTAATTGTCTTATTTGCTTACTC